CAAATAACAGTCGTAATACATGAAAACTGTAAAGGATATTCTGCATAAAGGGTCGTTAACATCTCACAGGCCAAATAGCCCTCTCAGAAACAACTAGGAAAGGAAAAAGTTCCCTTGGAGCTGTGCGTTTGCGTATGTCCGTGTGTGTATACAACTGAGGGAGAACGAATACGAGAGAGGGAACTCGAGTCTGAAGTACTGTGGTGTGGGCAGGGTGACATGTAATACTGAAGGAAAGAAGTCTGCTGGTGAAGTAAGAGCCACAGTTAATTTTCCGAAAGGAAGATGAGTAAGTGCACCTGACGTTATTCTACGAAAGCTGCTTCTGCAGGGTGGGAATGTTGGGAAGCAAGGTCTAGTGCGACAGAATTGAAAAGGTGGAGAGCAGGTGATTGCTGGATCCCTAATGCTCAGCAAGGGGGACGCATCCACATAACGTGAGAACGAACGAATGAATGAACGCTGCATAAAAGCAGCTTTGGCTTGGGGAAGGTAAGAGTCTGCAGAGAAGGTCTTGGGGAGAAAAAGCAAAGAAAACCGAGGGAAGAGGCCGAACCCTTAGTGTCAGGAGGAGGGGTGGCTGCGGGGTTAGTGAGGGCACTGACCAGAGAGAACTCGGTGCCGGGCCAGTTGACTCGGAAAGGGATGTCATCGCTGAGTTGAGGAAGGGCTCGGCCGCCGCCGGACGCCTCCAGGAGGCCGCAGAGGACCAGTAACACCGGCCCGCCCGGGACCAGACTCCGTACGCCGCCGCCTCCTTCCTCCATCCTCCGCCGCCGCTTTCTCCAGCCACCGCCACAACCTCCTCTGCTCCAGGAGGAGAGGAGGAGGAGGAGGAGGTGGAGGAGGAGGCGGCGGGACTATAAAGCGCCCGGGTATCACCGGCCCAACCGCCGCCACGTCTCCTTCCGGAGAGCCCGGCAACGCCGCCTCCGCCCCCTTGAGCCTCCTGTCACCGTTTCCGGGGCAGACGACATATCAACATCCGGGGGTCGCGGAGCCGTCCGCCTACGGGGGCCGGGACGTCGCCTGCGCGTCTCTCGTTTTCGGACGGCTGCAGCATCGCGGTGGGGATCGAAAGCGGGGGCTTCTGGGACGCAGCTCTGGAGACGCGGCCTCGGACCAGCCATTTCGGTGTAGAAGTGGCAGCACGGCAGGTCGGTGAGTCTCGGAGGCGGCAGCCGCTTCCTGAAGCCATTCCCGCTGCTCTCCAGTGGGCAGGCAGAGGTTTGACCCACACGGAGTGATAGCGGGAAGAAGACAGTGTGAACCGTGCGGGTGCGGGTCCTTAGATGAGAAAATTCGAAGTAGCGATGAGATGTGAGAAATGGCGGTGTTCCTGACTGACCTGCCTTCTTGCAGCTTTTCTTCTTTTTCTCCGCATTTGGCATTTGTACACTTCATTTTTCCCGCTTGAGGCTTATCTCCATCTCTTCTGCTGTGGACCGTGGCCATCTCGTTACTTAACAGCTTCTGACTAACGCAGGGCAGTTTGTTCAGCGACTGCAACTCTGTGTTAGGGGAAACCTGGGGTGAGGTAGCCCGCCATCTCCCCGTAGGTGAATACCGCAAGCCTCCGAATTTGGCGTGGTGGGCGACTCTCGTGGAATGGGCAGCTAGACATCACAACCCTACATTTTTACCCTCCATCTCTAGATTGAAGTGTTGGGGTGTTGTTTTATCAAGGAAGCTGGTAAGGTTCCTTATGTGAGGTTTAGCGCCAGACTTCTAGTTGATGGGCTTTGATTCTTCCACAGATTCATCTGAAAACTACATTAAGATGAAGACCTTTGAAGGTTTCTGTGCTTTGCATCTCGCTGCAAGTCAAGGACATTGGAAAATCGTACAGATTCTTTTAGAAGCTGGGGCAGATCCTAATGCAACTACTTTAGAAGAAACGACACCATTGTTTTTAGGTAAGTATGCTATTTGTGGTGCAGATGCAATTTGACATTAATTTTTCTAACTGCTGTATTACAGCTGTTGAAAATGGACAGATAGATGTGTTAAGGCTGTTGCTTCAACACGGAGCAAATGTTAATGGATCCCATTCTATGTGTGGATGGAACTCCTTGCACCAGGCTTCTTTTCAGGTAACCTCTGAATTTATTATTTCATTTCCATGTTTCTTATTTAAAATGTGAATCTGTGCTTTAGGAAAATGCTGAGATCATAAAATTGCTTCTTAGAAAAGGAGCAAACAAGGAATGCCAGGATGACTTTGGAATCACACCTTTATTTGTGGCTGCTCAGTATGGCAAGCTAGAAAGCTTGAGCATACTTATTTCATCGGGTAAGATTATCCATTAGCCTTTGTACTGTTAATATCTGTTAAATGTTTTATTTTGTACCCTTAGGTGCAAATGTCAATTGTCAAGCCTTGGACAAAGCTACACCCTTGTTCATTGCTGCTCAAGAGGGACACACAAAATGTGTGGAGCTTTTGCTCTCCAGTGGGGCAGATCCTGATCTTTACTGTAATGAGGACAGTTGGCAGTTACCTATTCATGCAGCTGCACAAATGGGCCATACAAAGTAAGTGTTAAAAACAGAAAATAAACATGGTCCACTAAATTCTCCTGAATTTGTGTATTTATAGAATCTTGGACTTGTTAATACCACTTACTAACCGGGCCTGTGACACTGGGCTAAACAAAGTAAGCCCTGTTTACTCAGCAGTGTTTGGGGGACATGAAGATTGCCTAGAAATATTACTCCGGAATGGCTACAGCCCAGACGCCCAGGCGTGCCTTGTTTTTGGATTCAGTTCTCCTGTGTGCATGGCTTTCCAAAAGGAGTATGTATATTTGCTATGTTTTTATTTTTTATTTCTTTTTTTGTTTTTATTTTTTATGGTGGAGCTGTGAGTTCTTTGGAATTGTGAACATTCTTTTGAAATATGGAGCCCAGATAAATGAACTTCATTTGGCATACTGCCTGAAGTACGAGAAGTTTTCGATATTTCGCTACTTTTTGAGGAAAGGTTGCTCATTGGGACCATGGAACCATATATATGAATTTGTAAATCATGCAATTAAAGCACAAGCAAAATATAAGGAGTGGTTGCCACATCTTCTGGTTGCTGGATTTGACCCACTGATTCTACTGTGCAATTCTTGGTAAGAAATTCTACCATAGTCGGGCTTACCCTTCTAATATTATATTAACATCTTGCTAACATAGGATTGACTCAGTCAGCATTGACACCCTTATCTTCACTTTGGAGTTTACTAATTGGAAGACACTTGCACCAGCTGTTGAAAGGATGCTCTCTGCTCGTGCCTCAAACGCTTGGATTCTACAGCAACATATTGGTAAGAAAGAATAACTTTTAAACACACTTCACAAAGTTTCACCTTGCTTTTTTTGTTTCTCCAGCCACTGTTCCATCCCTGACCCATCTTTGTCGTTTGGAAATTCGGTCCAGTCTAAAATCAGAACGTCTACGGTCTGACAGTTATATTAGTCAGCTGCCACTTCCCAGAAGCCTACATAATTATTTGCTCTATGAAGACGTTCTGAGGATGTATGAAGTTCCAGAACTGGCAGCTATTCAAGATGGATAAATCAGTGAAACTACTTAACACAGCTAATTTTTTTCTCTGAAAAATCATCGAGACAAAAGAGCCACAGAGTACAAGTTTTTATGATTTTATAGTCAAAAGATGATTATTGATTGTGAGATAGGTTAGGTTTTGGGGGGCCAGTAGTTCAGTGAGAATGTTTATGTTTACAACTAGCCTTCCCAGTAAAAAAAAAAAAAAAAAAAAAAAAAATTGTAAACATCACTTATATTACTTTATTGCAGCTTCATCACCAGTACATTATATGTTGTAATATTTATTTACCTGATCATTTTGATCATTTTCTGCTTTATTTTGCTAATAAACTGTGATGTTACTTCTAGTGCTAAACATGGCATATTTCCACCTATGATTCGTGTTTACCTGGTATTAGGAGCTCAGAATGGAATGCATAAAGCTTCACTGGAAGTGTATACAACTGTGGTGTAGAATCTGTTATTATTATCATTATTATTTTATTTAGACTTGACTATCTCTTATGTTTATTAAAGAACATGTTTTCCTATTCAGTTGCTTTTTTTTTTTTTTTTTTTTTGG